TTATTTGGATGTGACTGGTTTGAATTTGGAGCTTTTAGAGCAAGACATTTGGAAAGATAGCATGTGAGTGAATTTATGTATGGAATGAATGACATGTGAGAAAACTCTTGTTAGACATGATGTTTCCTATACAGAAGAAAAGATACAAACTTGATTGCTTCAGTAAAAACACTTTTAGAGATTGTGTTTCCTTTTTTGTGAGACAGCATCTCGCTCCGCCACATACACTGGAGTGTAGTGGCACAATCTTGGCTTACTGCAACCTCTGCCTCCTGGGTTCAAGTGATTCTCGTGCCACAGCTACCCGAGTAGCTGGGATTAGATGCACCCACCACCACACCCAGCTAATTTCGTATTTTTAGTAGAGACGGGGTTTTACCATGTTGACCAGGCTGGTCTCGAACCCCTGGCCTCAAGTGATCCACCTGCCTTGGCCTCCCACAGTGTTGGGATTACAGGTGTTAGCCACCACGCCTGGCCTAGACATATTTCTAAAGAAATTAAGATCTTAGGCTGAGGTGGGTGGATCACAAGGTCAGGAGATCGAGACCATCCTGGCTAACACGGTGAAACCCAGTCTCTACTAAAATTACAAAAAAAAAATTAGCCAGGTGTGGTGGCGGGTGCCTGTAGTCCCAACTACTTGGGAGGCTGAGGCAGGAGAATGGCAGTGAACCCGGGAGGTGGAGCTTGCAGTGAGCCGAGATCACACCACTGCACTCCAGCCTGGGTGACAGAGCGAGACTCTGTCTCAAAAAAAAAAAAAAAAAAAAAGAAATTAAGATTTTAAAACTGCTATACAAAATATTCAATTAAATATATCTTTTTCCCCTTTCTAGGACTAGAAGGCTGGGAAAAAAGGCTTATTATATCTGACAGAGCTCATATTGGTAAGGTGGATATATTGCATTTATTTGTAACTATCTTTTTATCTGAAATTTATCAAATGAAAGTATTTAGTAACTAATTTTGTCTTTTATTTTTATTTAGCGTAAGTAGGATGGATTGTAGTAATTGAGTTCTAAATACAAAAAATACTTACTAATTTTTTTCTTTTTTAACAGTCTAGGCTGAAATTTACCTGTTTGAAAAAAAGGTTAGCTAAGCAAATTTATAATACAAGCAGTATTTCATAAGACATCTCTAATTCTATTTAAAAATAAGCCATATCAAAATGCAAAGAACATTTATTTGTATACGTAATATTCTTGTAAAAGTAAGTGTACCGTTTTGCAGATAGAGTGACTCTTTGTGCCTAAAATGTAGTAGTTATTGCTTTTTAAGTGATTCAGATTTTATTCAGACTAACCTAAATTTCAACCACTACCAATAAATTTGGGATTTTCTTCTCTGTTATTTTTCTCTTTCAGAACCAATGGAGTTGTTAATTAGCAGTGACATGATTTAAGAGACAATAACCAGAAAAGAAATAAGTAAAAACCACGTAGGAAACTTCTCTGTGATTGATCTGCACTCTTAAATTGTATTTAAGTATGCGTGTGTCCTGTGGCAGTAGCTGCTCTAGTTTTAACACTGGCCTCTATTTAAAAGGCAGCCTCATCAAGATACTTACAGTATTTCTCAGCCAAGCACAGAAATCAAATAACGGTCCCTCCAGATAACAGCCACAGACTTGAATCCTATGTATAATCTTAGTAACCCAATAAAATAACTTATTTGAAGTAAACTCTATTGGATTAACATACAGTTTCTATATGAAACTGGCCTCTTCATTACATTGTTTGCCACAGGCTTCTTAATCTGTAAAGTCTGAAAAGAACAATTTTTTGTTTTTACTGAAAAACAGTTTTATGTTAATATTTGTTGTCCTGTATGTTGTCTATTAGTAGACTGGTTATCCTTGAAAACAAAGACTTTGATAGCTGTTTGTTAGTGTAAGTGGATAAAATGTGGAATACTTCTGTATTTAACATAAAGTAAGCTTGTGAGTAGTTTATATTTCACCTGATTATACTTAAACTATGAAAATATTATCAGTAAAACTTTTATTTAAAAGACACCTTATTTCCAGAATTATTAATGGCATAGATGCATAACCAAGACAAAAAACAAAGGAAACAAAGAAGCTTTGCAGTCCCAAATGATAACATGCAATTTGGATAAGGACAAAAGGGTTTTGTTTTGGTTTTCAGAAGAAGGAGGTTGTCATTTTTGTTGCCTATTTTAAGCTTCTGATTTTAAAAATATTTATATTTTGTTTGTTAGCTTATCTTAGAACTTGAATTTTAAACTTATATATCACTATTGTGCTATAATATAGGAAGCAATAGAGTATTACTAATATTCTTTTTTTTTTAGACAGAGTCTCACTTTGTCACCCAGGCTGGAGTGCAGTGGGGTGATCTCAGCTCACTGCAACCTCTGCCTCCCGGGTTCAAGTGATTCTTCTGCCTCAGCCTCCTGAGTATCTGGGATTACAGGTGTGCTACCATGCCCAGCTAATTTTTGTATTTTTAGTGGAGACAGGGTTTCACTTGTTGGTCAGGCTGGTCTTGAACTCCTGACCTTAGGTGACCTGCCTACCTTGGCCGCCCAAAGTGCTGGGATTACAGGCGTGAGCCACTGCATCCGGCCCAACTAATATTCTTTCTTACTGGCAGTCTCCTAGTTATATAAGGAAAAATATGTTTTTGTGAAGTACTTTTGTAGCATTTTTGTTTGCTTACACTTACTACTCATTAGCTTTATTTATTCTGTTACCAATAGTCATCTTTATCTTCTTTTACCTTCATGATTTTATGTGTAGCTTTTTGGTATCCATTGTTCCTGTTGTGGATAAAGCAAGGCGCTGCATTAGATAATGAAAACCACTGCTTATCTTCAGAACTTTCCAATGGCTTTTTGTTATGTTGTCTGCTCTGTGAAATTCAGTATCTTAATCAGCATACCGCAATTTAGGATTGCAAAACAGAATAATCCCTAACACCTGCCGTTTGAATAACGTATAGCATCAGTGTATATAATCAGATAATTGGGCTATGTGCAGATATAAATATACGCTGATGATATCAGCCTGTTGGAAAGAGGTTAGTGTTAAGAGACATATCCCTGTTCCTGTCTGGATTCTCCATCTTCCTTCTTCATTGCAATTGCTTTGGGTCTGTCACTTAACAGTTCCATCCTTGGTACAACATAGAGGTTAAGCAAGTTACTTAATTACTTTAGACCACCAAAACAAAACAACAAAGTAGTAATGGGAAGGGGTCAAAAGGCCTAGAGTAAAAGGAAAGTAATGTGGTTTAACCATAATAAATGTAAATGAATATTATTATTTTATTTATAGTTATATTTCTTTAATTATTTTTTCCCATAAGTGTATGACCTTAAAGGAAAGTATTTCTGACAGAGGACTGAGCCTGTAGAAGATAAGCGCAGACTGAAATGTAGGTGTTAGTGGTCATATGTGTCATAATGGGTTTCAACAACTGTGGTTTTATTTCCCCTCAGTATTTGATTTTCATCAAGCAGCTGATGGTATCCAGGAACAACAGAGACAAGAACAAGCAGGAAAAAAGTATGTGTGGGTTTTTGTTTTTTTGGTACAGTTGACTTAAAGCTTGTTTGGATTTGTTTTTAAGTTTGGGTACAACAAAAAAGGGCATTGGCCCAGTTTATTCGTCCAAAGCTGCTCGGAGTGGACTCAGGATGTGCGACCTTGTTTCTGACTTTGATGGCTTCTCTGAGAGGTAACTAACTTGTGTTTCAAAATGGAAGGAATTGGTAATGTCTTGATTTATCTGTGTTTCTCAGGTTTAAAGTTCTAGCTAACCAATACAAATCTATATACCCCACTTTGGAAATAGACATTGAAGGTGAATTACAAAAACTCAAGGTAATGCTTTCTGGCATCTTTAATGTTCTTTTACATGGAAATTGGTTTTTGTCTTTGTGTATAGGGTTATATGGAAAAGATTAAACCAATGGTGAGAGATGGAGTTTATTTTCTATATGAGGCCCTACATGGACCACCAAAGAAAATCTTGGTAGAAGGTGCAAATGCAGCACTATTAGATATTGATTTTGGTAAGTGAGATATGACTTATAGTTAAGGGAGCTACTATATTTTAATGTCTGTTTCTGTTTTTAGGGACTTACCCTTTTGTAACCTCTTCAAATTGTACTGTTGGAGGTGTTTGTACTGGTTTGGGTATGCCACCTCAAAATGTTGGAGAAGTGTATGGAGTTGTGAAAGCTTATACAACTAGAGTTGGTATTGGTGCCTTTCCTACAGAGCAAGACAATGTAAGCCTATTCTAAGTAAATAATCAAAATGTCTAATCCTAAAGTTCAATTTTCTGTTCTGTAGGAAATTGGAGAATTATTACAAACAAGGGGTAGAGAGTTTGGTGTAACTACTGGAAGGAAAAGAAGATGTGGCTGGTTGGACCTCGTTTTGCTCAAATATGCTCATATGATCAATGGATTTACTGCGTGAGTATTCTTCAGAAACATTTATTTCAGGATCTTTTAACATTGCCTTTTCTTCCAAAATTAGGTTGGCACTTACCAAGTTGGATATTTTGGACATGTTTACGGAAATCAAAGTTGGAGTTGCTTACAAGTTAGATGGTGAAATCATACCTCATATCCCAGGTATTTTCTTTTAGGCAATATCTAAAGGATATTGCCATGAATAAATGTCCTCTTTAACTTTTAGCAAACCAAGAAGTCTTAAATAAAGTTGAAGTTCAATATAAGACTCTCCCAGGATGGAACACAGACATATCAAATGCAAGGGCGTTTAAAGAACTACCTGTTAATGCACAAAACTATGTTCGATTTATTGAAGATGAGCTTCAAATTCCAGGTAAACATAAACACTTTGTGAATAAGTTTTTTATTCAATTCCTTTTCTCTTTGTATTCTCCTAGTTAAGTGGATTGGTGTTGGTAAATCCAGAGAATCTATGATTCAACTCTTTTAATGATTGCCAGTAATGCAAGAAACACTCCTTGAGAGGGAGGGGAAAAGACTTTCTTAAATATTTCATTTATGACCTGCAAATTCAAGAATAAAGACACTGAAGTAAGTTTGAAGCCCTACAGTTGTTTCCAGTCTTTTCAGATGGATGCCTACTGTGGAGATTAACTTTGGCATATTCCAGTGTCAGCTTTCTTTAGCTGGAATTGCCAAATCATTTGTTGCTCCTGCTGCTCTCATGGTGCCACGTTTTTTTTTTCAATGTTTAGTAATAGTATAATCCATGTTGTTTGATATCAAAAGTAGAATTACTTTTAATGTAGTTTTTCTTCATTATTGTCATTGCGTGTTCTTAAGTTTTACCCCTATTAGATGGTAAGAACAATTAATGCAGTTTTGCACAAATATTTTTACATTCTGATCATTCAGTTCTGTCATTGTAATCTTTGTTGTTAGAAACAAATGATGAAAACATAGGGGTTCTGTAAACTTTTGTAATGCTATGAATTCTGTTTAAATTTTGGGCTGTCTATTTTCTGCTGAAACCATGCAAAATTGAGCTTTGGTGGGGCTGGGAGGGGGTTATGTATTCATGGGACCTTTAATTTGTACAGAACACAGAACTTATTTCTGTCAGTTATTTAATACATTGAAAATTTAGTGAAATGTTCAAAGAGAATAGATGTTTCCCAAAACAACAATCTTTATGTTAAAAATAGTCATTAAAAGATCTGTTGTAATATATGGTGGATATTTTTCTTTAATTTCAAACATTACCTCTGAAATGTGTATCTTTTCTTTTTTATCTTACCATTAATTTTAAATCTAGTGGATTGGTTTTCAACATCGTGCCTGCCGATATGCCTACAGAATCATCTGTAAGTGTCAAAATGAACCCACGTTGTTAGCCATAATTTTGATTATGCCTTTATTTCTCCTTTCTTGAAAAAAAAAAGGTGTTATTTTGACAATTAGGCATAACATTGTTTTGTAGATTATCTTTTAATGAACTATTTTAAATGTTAAATTAGGTGCCACTTAAATTTATTTTATTACACCATGAATAGCTGATTAAAAGAACCAAATATTTCTAGTATGCTTTGCGTATTGTGTTTTTGTTCTACTAAG